TAGGATGACAGGACTGTCGCCTGGCCGGGTTGGGGGGTGGGGACGGTATTTCAGGCTAAGAATTTCTGAGAGGCACGACATTCGCATTGCGTTTCTGTGATTATTCTCCCTGGCTTGCGTTCTGAAGCACGAATCTTTCCGGATGTAGTAACTGGCTTCCTAAAGCTTTGGGGGGACTGTGGTCCCCGAAGGCTGCCGGCTGCCTGACCTAAGATTTACGAGTGGTTCCAAGGATGAGACAAGGTCCCAGTGTCTCGGTGACAACAGGGTCTTTGACGAACGGCTGCCGAGTTGCAGCTGGGGAGGGGGAAGAGGACTGTGGCGGGGGCGGGGAGCCCCTGAATTTCTTCCTTGTAGGAGTTGGGCGCCGGGGCACGGGCAGGCAGCCCCGCAGGCCATCAGCATGCAGGAGCGGCGCGCCGTCCTTGAAGGGCTGCCCGGCTGACCTTGCTCCGCTTTCTCCGGAGAAATCGCTAGGAGAGCGCGAGGACGCGGCCACGATGGTGACTCAGTGCCCTGCGCGCCGCACGCAAATGCTCCCTTCCATCAAGTCCAGCTCCGCAACTGTTGTTTCCTCTTCCTGCCCTCTTTTTTTTCTTTTTTTTTCTTTTTGAGACGGAGTCTCGCTCTGTCGCCCAGGCTGGAGTGCAGTGGCGCGATCCCGGCTCACTGCAACCTCCGCCTCCCAGGTTCAAGCGATTCTTCTGCCTCAGTCTCCCAAGTAGCTGGGACTACAGGCGCGTGCCACCACGCCTGGCTAATTTTGTTTTTTGTATTTTTAGTAGATACGGGTTTTCGCCATATTGGCCAGGCTGGTCTTGAACTCCTGACCTTGTGATCCGCCCGCCTCGGCCTCCCAAAGTGCTGGGATTACAGGAGTGAGCCACCGCGCCCAGCCCCTGCCCTCTTTTTAATTCCAAGATTCAAACCCGGCGTTTTGCGCTCCGCCCCTCCCCCTCCCCACGGCCCGCCTATCATTAGCCAGACTGCGCGGGTGTTTTGTACGCCCCCTCCCCCCGTCCCTATCGGCAGAACCGGAGGCCAACCTTCGCGATCCCTTGCTGCGGGCCCGGAGATCAAACGTGGCCCGCCCCCGGCAGGGCACAGCGCGCTGGGCAACCGCGATCCGGCGCCGGACTGGAGGGGTCGATGCGCGGCGCGCTGGGGCGCACAGGGGACGGAGCCCGGGTCTTGCTCCCCATTGGCCGCCACCTCGGCGGGAGGGGCCGCCTCCGGCTCGTGGCACCTGGCGTCTCCCCTCCGCGGGGAAATCGGCGGCTACCCGGCACCGGCGCCTGGAGGTAAAGGTACCCGGGGGTGGGGAAGGCCCCTGGCCGCGGCAGAGCTCCCTGCCACCGGCCCTGTCCTGCTTGCCGCCCCAGCGCCTGCGACGCTTGGATGCCCCCAGCTCCGGCCGCGCCAACCAGAAACTTTGCCCCTCGAAGTCCCCCGCCTGCCTGACCGCACCGTGAGGCGCCAAGTCGGCCGCGCGCCCCCCGGGGCCCCGGAACCCCGCGAGTCATTGCCTGGCCGCCCCGTACCCCGCGCCCGCGGCGCCCGGTAGCCAGGATGCGCTACGCGGACCCCTCGGCCAACCGGGATTTGTTGGGGAGCCGAACTTTGCTCTTCATCTTCATCTGCGCCTTTGCCTTGGTGACCTTGCTGCAACAGATCCTGTATGGCAGGAACTACATTAAGAGGTAAGAAAGTCCATTGAGAGGGCGGGATGCGCCATGAGTACCGACTGCCTCGTTTTCTTGCCAGAGGCCTCCAGTTTGGTTGGCAGAGTGGTGACCAGCTGACCAATTGGACGGGGCTCTTTAATGTCACGGATGATCCAGCAGTGCAGAGCGGCAGTGACTCCAGCTCCAGGTACAGACCCCGGCAAAAGGCCAGGGAGTGGGTCTCTGTTTAACCTGTCTCTGTTGGTCCCCAGGTACTTTGAATTTTATGAGGGGCCTTTTGAATATAACTCCACAAGATGCCTGGAGCTGAGGCACGAAATATTGGAAGTGAAGGTGCTGTCCATGTGAGTGTGGCCATTTGTGGTGGGTGCAGGGAGCTCATGTACTCTTCTGTCCTCTACTCCCAAGGGTGAAGCAGTCAGAGCTGTTCGACAGGTGGAAGAGCCTCCAGATGTGCAAATGGGCGATGAACATCTCTGAGGCCAACCAGTTCAAGTATCTATGATTCGTCTGTCCTCCCTTCTCCTACGTCTTTCCTGCCTGTCTCCCTGCCTGGCAGGTCTACTCTGTCCAGGTGCTGCAACGCCCCTGCCTTTCTCTTCACCACCCAGAAGAACACTCCCCTGGGGACAAAGCTCAAGTATGAGGTGGACACCAGTGGCATCTACCACATCAACCAGGAGATCTTCCGCATGTTTCCCAAGGTGCTGCTTTGGGCGGGGGCGGTCTGGGTGGGGGCTCTGACAGCTGTGCCTGTGCCTCCCCCAGGACATGCCCTACTACCGGTCCCAGTTTAAGAAGTGTGCTGTAGTGGGCAACGGAGGCATCTTGAAGAACAGCCGCTGCGGGAGGGAGATCAACAGCGCCGACTTCGTCTTCCGGTAAAAGAAACCCTGGCACTGCCCTTGCCACTAACCACCTTGGGCTGCCTTTTCTCTTCTGCAGGTGCAACCTGCCCCCCATCTCAGAGAAGTACACCATGGATGTGGGGGTGAAGACGGATGTGGTCACTGTGAACCCCAGCATCATCACAGAGAGGTCAGTGGCCCTCTTTCTAGAGCTGCACTGTCGGGTGCTCACCTCTCACTCGCGCCCTGTGTAGGTTCCACAAGCTGGAGAAGTGGCGGCGGCCGTTCTATCGCGTGCTGCAGGTGTACGAGAACGCGTCGGTGCTGCTGCCTGCCTTCTACAACACGCGCAACACCGACGTGTCCATCCGCGTCAAGTACGTGCTGGACGACTTCGAATCGCCGCAAGCTGTCTACTACTTCCATCCGCAGTACCTGGTCAACGTGTCGCGCTACTGGCTCAGCCTGGGGGTGCGCGCCAAGCGCATCAGCACCGGCCTCATTCTGGTCACTGCGGCGCTGGAGCTCTGTGAGGAGGTGCACCTCTTTGGCTTCTGGGCCTTCCCCATGAACCCCTCGGGCCTCTACATCACTCACCACTACTATGACAACGTCAAGCCGCGTCCCGGCTTCCACGCCATGCCCTCTGAGATCTTCAACTTCCTGCACTTGCACAGCCGAGGCATCCTCCGCGTGCACACGGGCACCTGCAGCTGCTGCTGATGGCTGCCAGCCAGGCTGCCCGGCAAGCGGCGCCCCCTCTCCTGCTGTCCCTCCTGGTGGAACTGGGAGCCCCGAACCGGGCAGCGTGGGGTCCTGGCGTTCAGGCTGTCTCTCCCTCCATTGTTCAGCTCTGTACTTGGATCCTGGGGTAGGGAGGCAGGGTTAGGAACCGGGGCAGAGTCAGCTCTGTGCTGAGCCTCCTGGCCTGGCCCCCACCGGTGCATCCGCCCAGTGCGTCCACCTGCCCTGGCTAGCATGCTGCTGGGCCACACCCCAAGATCAGGGGCCCTGGGGACGGCAAGTGAATAAAGCACATTTCCACCCAATTTTGTCATCCGAGAGAGAGCACAAACTGCAGGCCCTTGTTGCAGCTGAAGGAAGACCCTACAGAGAATGGAATTGAGAGTGGAGACAGGACACTTCACAGGACACTTGAGCACAGTCAAGATTTTATTCACACTTTTGGTTCCTGTGTTTTATATCGAAGACTTAGCTATGAATTGCTATCTAAATCTCAGAGCTTAGAAGCCAACCCAGTGACTAGACCTTCCAGTGAAGAAAGTGATCTCAAGAGGTCCAGGGACTTAACAGCCAAGCCACACCACCCGACAGGTTCTTCTGTGACACCGAGAGATCTAACCCAAGGCCTGGGTTATGTCTTAGTCGAGACATCATCATCTGAGAAGCACCACATCCTTTCAGACACATCCTCGGACACACATGCGGTCTTGGTGCCCCCAGGTTCAATCCTGCGTTAGCTCTTTTGATGAGAAGGAAATAAACCAAACCAGCCACTTGCACTATGGCTTCCAAGCCAATGTTATTGACTCAATAAGTGCTTAGCAATTGGCTTCCTCTTTTGTCTTCCTATTTTCAGCTCCATTTAAACCAGGAGTTATTTATAAAGACCTCTTCCTCTCATGTCTCTGAATCCTGCAGAATCCTGCTGTATCGTGTTCCTCAGTCGGAACCATAGGCTCTGGGCTGGAAAGCACTGACATGTCAGGTGGTGAGCTTAGCAGAGAGAAACGAGTTGTGGCCTCCGACACCAGCATCACTGAGGCTTCCGCTGTGAAGGCGGGACTTCTCACAGCAGACCCCAGGGCCTGGGCTTGGGGCAGTCAGCTGGGCTTAGGCAGAGAGGGGTTCACATATCATTTCACATCTGAAATTAATTCCCTTTGCTTCTCCCTGTGGTGTTTCCACCATAAATGGGATGGTGTCTAAGAGACACTGTTGGTGAACTAACTGCCTTAGAACTTAGCTTTGTGGAATCATAGGATGTTAGTGCTGGGAGGAGGACTTCAGCCTACCTGCCTGGCAACCTGTCTCCCTCCCTCCTTCCTTTCTCCCTGCCTCCTCCCCTTTCTCCTTCCCTCCCTTCCTCTTTTCTTCCTCCCCTTAAACATTTCTGGAAAGCCTATTCTGCTTTGGTCTGTGGTTGGACTTAGGAAGACATAAGGATAAACAAAGGCATTATCTGTGTCTTCTGGGGGTGCAGGGCCCAGAGATTATAGACCCAGTCCCACGTGCTGGGTGCTCTGGGAGGGTTAGGAGCTGTAAGAGTCTATCAGGGAGTGGGATCTGCTATCCAATCACCTCATTTGACAGGCCCCCCGGCTGAGCCAGTCAGGGACGTGGAGAGTGCAGGCTTTATCCCAGGCCTCCAGGCTCCTGATCCAGGGCTCCGTTCTTGGCCAAACTTTTGTGTCTTGGCTTGGGCTTCCTGTGGGGGGGTTGTTGTGGAACCTGTGCCCTGTGCACAACACTGTTCTCAGTGCTGACTCTCACCTGCATTCTGAGCTCTGGTCCTGGTTGGGAAAACCTCAGGTGGCTCTGAGTCTCAGTCTGCTGGTCAGGAATGTAGGGGAGTAGCCAAGGGGATGAAATGATCCCAAACACCTGCTAAACCAGGAAGAACTGCAAAGGACAGTGGATGGTTATTACTTGCTTGAGCTCTGCCTATTTCTCCCAGGGAGGGAATTTCTGGGAAAGATTCCAGTTACCTGAGATTTCTAGCCACTGCATGGTTAATTGAACCCAGTTCTTGAAACCATGGAATATAAAAACTAGAAGGTTCTTAAAGACCATTTTGTTCCACTTTAGGAAACAGGCCCAGAGCAAAGATGTGACTGGGTCAAGTCATGCCTGGGGCTCTACTGAGTGCCTGCTGTGGACAGAGCCCTCTACTGGAAGCCCTCTGGGTACTAGTTATGTTCCAGATGGGCAGTGTTTGGGGGAGGCTCCCTGGTGACACAGACATCAGGATTCCCACAGCTGAGGGTGTTGCAGGTTGGAATCTGCCCCAGCCAGGGCCCTCGTAGGAGCTGAGGATTGGAGCATCGGGATCCAGCCCACAGAGGAGTTGGGACACCTGGCTGCTGGCCATATTCCTGCCTGTGGGTCTTAGGGCCAGTCCTTCCTCTCCCTCAATGTCTCAGTTTCCTCATCTCTACAACTAGAAGCTTTGTAAAAATCTTCAGCGTCTGTACAATGTCCTTATTTTGGGGGGACATTCATGATGAATGGATCTAAACCATAATTAATATTTCTCATTATACTAGCTAGCATTTATCAAGCTACGTTAAGCACTTTCCCTATATTATCTCCTGTAATCATCATGAGACCCCTTTGGGTAAGGAGGCTCCCATTGTACAGATGAGGAGACAGAGGCTTAAAGCAATTCCAGGACTTGCCCTTGGTCAGGCACCCAATGGAGGGAACGGCACCCAATGGAGGGAACTGCACCCAGATCTGTAGAGCCCCAAAGTCTGTGCTCCAAACCTCTGTCTTAGCTTCCCAGACAGTGACACCAGAACATGAGGGATCCTGACCAAGATGCCCCTGCAGGATAGTACGGGGCCCTCCTCCAGGGACAAATGCTCTAGGAGGCTGTCATCGTCCGGGAAGCAGCCTGTGCTTATAGGTGCCTCTCCCTAACCCTGCCGCCTACAGCAGTAGCGACTTACCCACAGTGGCACTGGAGGGGAACTGAGGCCATCGTCACATTTTTAAGGTGAGGAAAGATGCCCAGAGATAGCACATGTTAAGTGACAACACGAATGACTTGCCCAGGGCTACATGGCCAGCTTGTGGCTCAACTGGGACTCACCAGTCTCCTGACTTTCAGGATATAGTTTTTCTGCTGCAGCCAGTGTTTATAAGAAAAACATTTTTTCAAAGGCTCAGAGAGACCTGGTGTTGACTCTGGAAGCCTTCTGCCATGTTCCTCCACAGCCCTGTCACCACGCCACCATGCAGTGCAGACTACCCATTGAATTATTATTCAAGGGAAATCGATTCCCGTAAACAAAACAACCATCATGTCTTCCTTTGTGCTAAACCCACTGCTCCAGGCTTGAAAGGCAGCAAAAACAAGTAAATGACTCAGTGCTTAGCCAAGCACAAAGAAAGGTGGCTCAAGGTCAGAGGCAGCGTCTGAGACCATTTCAGCAATGCTGCTGCGGCAGCTCTGCCCACTAATCACCTGGTGCCCAGAGACAGCATGTGCTCATCGCCCTTGACTTTGCTGAGAGCAGGGAGGAAGCAGAGCAGTGCTTAGAAACAACTGAGGCAGAGTAGAGTGCTGGCCAATTTAGTGAGTGAATTGGTGAATAAATTATATTTATTGAGTGCTCATGTTGTGCCAGGCATGGTGCCAGGTGCCGGGGAGCTAGTGATGAACAAAACGTCGTCCCTGCCCTCCGGGAGTTTGTGGTCTGGTGTGTGTGTATACAGACGTTAAATGACGAATCCCACAAACGTACGTGGGAGCTGGTTGTGCTGAACACTATCAAATCCAGTCTCAGGGACAGTTATCTGGGAGAGGTGGAGGAGGGGATGACCAAAGTCAATTCCGAATTCTGAAGGTTGGCAGCATAAAAAGTGTAATGAGCAAAGCAGCAGATACTTCTCAGATATCATCCTTGACATCCGTGTAACATTTGACAAGGTTGGCCTCTCTGGTCTTTTTTGTTTGTTTGTTTGAGACAGAGTCTCCCTCTGTCACCCAGGCTAGAGGGTGGTGATATAAATATGGCTCACTGCAGCCTCGACACCTGGGTTCAAGTGATCCTCCCACCTCAGCTTCCCAAGTAGCTAGGACCACAGGCACGTGCCATTGCTCCCAGCTAATTTGAAAATTTTTTTTTTTTTGTAGAAACGGGGTTTTGCTATGTTGACGAGGCTAGTCTCGAACTCCTGAGCTCAAGCAATCCTCCTGCCTTGGCCTCCCAAAGTGCTGGGATTACAGGTGTGAGCCACTATGCACAGTCTCTCTGGTCTTTCTAAAGTCCTCTCCTCTTCTGTTTTCTAACTATTCTTCCCTGACTTTCCTCCTGTCTCTCTGAATGCTCCTTCTCAGGTTCCTTTGTGGATTCATCTTCCGTGAAGCTTCCTCAGGGTTCTCTTCTCTTCCTAGGAGCATTCCTGCAGAAATCTCATCTATTCAAAGCCTTAAGTATCTTCTGCCCTGGCATCTTAACCCCTCTACCTGCAGGCCAGTCCTCCCTAGGAGCATTGGAAGCATGCTCACTGTGGCCTCCTGCATGTCTGTGTCTGCACAGCATCTCAGACCTCAACATGTCCTCAACTGGTATAGTTAAAAGAACAATCTGAACTCAGAGTCTCCTCCTACTACTTCGTAGCTGTGTGAAATTGAGGGAGCTCCAGAAGCCCCTGGAGGCTCTGGACTCATCATCTGAAATGAGGACAGGATACCAACCACAACAGCTGTTGCAAAGCTAAGTGAAATAGTGTTGCACAATGCCTAGCACAGTGCCCAGCACAAACTAGACACTAGCAAGCACAGGTTGCCTTGGCCCAAAACTTGGATCACCTTTGCCTCTTCCTTCTCCTTCACTCTTTATGTCTATTTGTTCACTGTATCTTGTCAATTCCAACTCATAAACATCCCTTTAAGTCATTCCCTCCCTGCAACCCCTCTGCTACTGCCCTAACCCAGACCATCTGATGGATCTTTTTGCTTTCAGAGAATAACCTTCCAAAAATACCTTTTGTGGGGCCCATTGCCTACCTGTATCATAAACTTCAGGTTCTTTACCAAGTCATGCAGGGAATGTCCCAAGCTGGCTTACTCACCTTCCCAGAGATCCTCCTGCCACCTCCCTGCCCTATCCCATACTATTCCAGGCACCTTTGCACACTCTGTTCAAACACCTGGAATGGCCCTCACACTCCTAAGTTCCTCTCTCCTTCCTTTTATCTGGCCACTTTTGCAGAAGTCAGGTAATGGCCCCCTGCATCCTCCCCTCTAGAGACCTGGGCTGGGCACTCTCTCCTCTGTGCTTCTGCTGCAACCATCACCGACTCCATTAGGACATCCTCACAGCACACAGCATAAGGGCCCGTGTGTCCTTGATAGAAGGTTTGCCTTCTCCCCAAGGGAAGACACGATATCTAAGCTCATTTTGTATTGCCAGCACTGGCGGGGAAGCACATGCCATGGCCACTCAACACATGTTTACTACAGTAATGAGGTCTCTGGTTCCTGGGGGACTCCAGCAGTTCAGGATACCCCGCTAATAAACTGAGTAACACCTTGGGGAAATTGTCAGCTGAGGAGAGTCCTCTATTGATTTTTTTACCTAGCACATCCCAGGAAGGCAGAGACTCCTCCTGCCTGTCCAGGGGAGCTCGGGGCTCAGGAGGCTGAAATGTCTGTCTAGTGGGGGCTTATGGGCTTGGCTAGCCTCTTTTTGTTTTCCCTCATTATAATCCTGCTCATCTGCTTTTTGCTGGCTAGCCAATCCTTTTTCCTCTAGTTTAAATGAAAGAAGGGAGAGACATTTTCTGTGTTTCTTGTTGTCTACTTCTTCCCTTCCTCAAAGCCACACAAACATGTCAGGCTCTTACATCACTGTGGCTGAGGTGCAGCCTGGGAAGCAATGTAAGAGGGATTTATCAATGGTGTTTAAAAAACTAGAGGAACATGCTGAATGCTTTGGCTGGGAAACAGGTGAGCTGAGCTTTGCAGGATGTCTGCTCCAGATGCGAAGGGGAAGACCAGGAGCATGGGGTTGTTTCCTGGGGGAAAAAAGGTGCTGCTTCTCTGAGCTCAACACACGCCCTGACCTAGTCTCCTCCCTGTAACCAGAGCACCCTCTGGGAAGAGGCTAACTGTGGCTCAGGGGTCAGGTGAGGCCAGGCGAGGGGTGCACCAGTGGCCAGGGTGTGCCTTGTGCTATTGTTTAGAGGTCTAGTCAAACGAGGCCAGTCTGTGGAGGCTGATTCCATCCTACGGGGCATCCTAATAAACCAGTGTGATCTTCAAAGGGTAGACTGGATAGATCTACAGTGTGATCTTCAAAGGGTAGACTGGATAGACCTACAGTATAGATCTACAGTATAGATCTACAGTCTACCCTTTGAAGATCACATGGGTTTATTAGGATGCCCTGTAGGATGGCCTTCTGATGGCCTGCATCAGAATCACCTGGGTGCTTGTTAAAACTATGGACTGAGAACCTGGGGGAGAGGTGGCGCCTGGGAATCAGCATGTGTGAGGCCCTATCTGTTCCCTGAGCATACAACTGCTTGTGGTTCAGAAGTTGCCACCAGTTGAGTGGCCATGTATGGCTTGAAATTCAGACTGGAGCCTTGAGTAGGAAAAGAATGAAAAGAAGAATTTGGCACACAACCCAACTTCTGCCTTTTCTGTACATACAAATATAATATATAACCCACTATGTACCTAGCAACAAAAGTCAAGTGCTCGGGAATCTAACATTTACAAAATTGGTTTTGCTTTAACACAAACAAAGATTTCTTTTTCATTTGTAATTATGGTAAAATACACATAACATAGAATTTATCATCTTAACCATTTTTAAGTGTACAGTTCAGTAATGGTAAGTACATTCACACTGTTGTATATTCTGTCTCTGGAACTCTTCTCATCTTGCAAAATGAAAACTTTAAACCCATTAAATGACAAGTCTTCACTTCCCCCTTCCCCAGCCCCTGGCAATCGCAATTCTACTTTCTTTCTCTATGAATTTTACTGCTCTAGGTCCCTCATATAAGTAGAATCATATAATATTTGTCTTTCTGATGACTGGCTTATTTCACTTAGTATAGTATACCAGAGACTTTTTAGAATCACTTAGGTGCAAGCAGCTCTCAAATGACATTAACTGTTTTGGGTGTCCCTAAAGCAGAAATCTGATTTTTGTTTTTGTTTTTGCCTTGGGCAGTTGTCCTGGGCTGGTCGTTGGCCCCTGGCTTCCTGAGACCTTGGCCCCTTGCTGAGGGAGAGTGCAGACCTGGCCTTGCTCTGCCACCTGGGCTCCACTGTCCTGGCCAGCATGTCCTGAGAGACAATAGCCTTGCTGATCTTTTAGAAGTCTTTAGGTATTTTCCCCTGCACAGTCTCTTCTGAGAACCTTTCTTTTTTTTTTTTTTTATTTCAAAGGAAAAAAACCAAAAGCAAAAACATACACTTCCATGACTTAGCTGTTGGCCACAAAAGCCAGAAATCAGTGACTCTCTCTTCAGTTGAAGATGGTTCCCATGGCAACAAATCTCTCATTTCCTTCAACTAAATGATCTGCTCAGCTTTGGGGTAAAAGTTCTGTTTTCTCTAGAATTGCCATTTGCAACCTTGTGTGTACATAGGAATCACCTGGAAGTCTTTATAAAATAATCCCCAAGCCAGGTCCTTTACTTCCCGGAGGATCTGATTCAGCAGGCCTGGGGATAGGGCCTGGTATCCCTATTTTGAAAGATCTCATTAAGTGGTTCTGTCTCACATGGTTGGGAGTCATTACCCTAAGGCAGGCAGTCTATGCCTTGGTGCACGCTAGAGTCGTCTGAAGAGCTTTAAGAAATACTCGTGCGACCCCACCCCTTGACATTCTGAGTCAGGTGGTCTGAGATGTGACCTGAATATTAGGATTTCACAAATTCTCCAGATGTTTCTAATGTGCAGCCAGCCTTGAGAACCACTATTCTAGGTCAGCAGTTCTCAAACTGGAGGCTGCCTCAGAATCTCTTGGAGAGCTCCTTGATTATGGGCCCCGCCCCAGAGTTATTTGGTGAGGCCAGGGTGGAGCATCTCTAACAAGTTCCCAGGTGATGCCAATGCTGGTCCAGGGACTGCACTTGGAGGCTCATGGCTCTAGATGATCCTTTAATGAGATTGGCCCTGTTCTGCTGCCCTGTTCTTTTTCCTGGTTGGGGGTTGGTGGACCCTTCCTTCCCTCAGTCTGACTCAGGCGTGAGACTTCTTAAAGGTACCAGCTTTTCTTTTTCTGAACATTTTAGCATTCAGATAAATATTATGACATATTTTTAAAGCAAAGTAACATAGATTTCTTCTCCCGGGGCTAGGAGCCTCAGAGTCTGCCTGAATTAAGAATTTATCTGTGCCTAAGATTAGGATGCATTTAGTGATCTGAGCTAAGGGGTTGGTGGATCTGCAGCAATAGGTTCAGCCTGTGCCTGGGTGAGGGTCACCTTGTGACCGGCGCTGGGTAGGATCTGAGTACCACACACTTGGCCCTCTAGCATGGGGAGGACCTGTCTGGTCCACCTGGGGGAAAGCCTGGTTTTCTGATGCAGACCCAGCCCTCTGCCCACCTCCACATCTGTGCACAAACATGGAAGGTAGCAATGAGGAAACACAGCACCAGGACTGCCGTGAGCCCAGGAGCTAGGGTTAGAGCCTCACTTCTTTATGCATTTCCTTTTCTATCATACTTTGGAACAGGCTTGAGCTGAAACCAGAGAGTTAGTACCTGGTTTCTGCCTCAATCTAGTCTCCCTCCTCCAAAGATGCCCCCACAACGTGGGCAACTTCAACCCCCATGAGAGCTCAGAATTCCACATTCAGCGACAAAGTTGACAAGAGCCTCTGGAGATCTCAAAGACTTATTAAAAGTGGAAATGGCTACTGTTTTACTGAGGCAGGGTGAAAACACAACTCACTTCCTAGGATCGAACCCAGCAAATTCACTCAGCCCCCAGGTAACTGAGGACTCAGTTGAAGGAAAATAATTTTGAGCCCCTGAAAATAGATGCTATAAAGCTGTGTATCAAGGGCCAACCATTTTGCTAATATCACATATCTCACGGCATTTGCTTTGATTTTAAATTCAGTTCTAGTGAACTTGGTTCTGATTTCTAATGACAAAGCAAACTAAGAGAATGATGACATGTGCTAGATAAAGCAAGAAGTGGCAGCTAATAGCCTAAATTGTGATGGCATTAAGAAGACCAAAACTAGTTTACTTGTTCAACGACAGCTTGTCTTTGGAAAAAAAAAAACACTACATTAAGGATAAGAAAATATGTCCAGGCATGGTGGCTCACATCTGTAATCCCAGCATTTTGGGAGGCTGAGGCGGGAGATCGCTTGAGCTCAAGAGTTGACGACCAACCTGGGCAACATGGCAAAACCCTGTCTCAATAAAGAATACAAAAGCACACCTGTAGTCAGTCCCAGCTACTCAAGAGGTTGAGGTGGGAGACTGGCTTGAGCCCAGGAGGCAGAGGTTGCAGTGAGCTGAGATCATACCACTACACTCCAGCCTGGGTGACAGAGCCAGACCCTGTCTCAAAATAATAATTAAAAAAGACCAAAACTAAATACATATCTCAGGAACCATCAAGTAGCCTGAGGTCGTTGGTCGTTTAGTGGGGAAGAGAGGGAGAATATGTTATAATAACCCCGGGAGCAACACAGCATTTCAGCTCAGTTCACCCTGTGACATCCAGGACATGCAGAGGTAAAAAAGCGTTCCAACAATGTTCAATACACTGTCTAAGAAGGCAGGGCTGCGTTTTATCCACTTTAGAATTATTTCCATCCCCAAACAGTTAAAATACTTTCACAAAAGTCTTGGTGCTTAAAAGATAAATGCTCAGTGACCTGGAAGTTCACATAAATGAAACGGTTGATGATCTGATGATGAAGGATAGGCGAGATGGGTAAACTCACTCTTTTTTTTTTTTTGAGATGGAGTCTCACTCTGTCACCCAGGCTGGAGTGCAGTGGCATGATCTCGGCTCACGGCAACCTCCGCCTCCCAGGTTCAAGTGATTCTCCTGCCTCAGCCTCCCAAGTAGCTGGGATTACAGGCGCCCACCACTTTGCCCAGCTAATTTTTGGTATTTTTAGTAGAGACGGGGCCACCATTTTGGCCAGGCTGGTTGTGAACTCCTGACCTCGTGATTCGCCCACCTCCTCCTCCCAAAGTGCTGGGATTATAGGTGTGGGCCACCGTGCCCGGCCAAACTCACTCTTTTGAACTTAACATTTTCCCCCTGACATTGGAGACTCTCCTGCTACCTCTCTCCTAAGAAAAAAGGGCAGGTGGTGGGGGGACAAGCCCCTTCCACCTTCCCATCTCCAAGGGACTTTGCAGTGTGGGTGATGGTGTGGCTGATCATCCTCTTTCTGCACCTCTGATTCTGCTTGTGTTGTCCTTATTGTGTGGGGCAGGAGGGTCAGGACTTCAGCTAGGGGTGTGCTGGCTCTGCAGTGACTCAGGCCTGGGTGTTTTTTGGTGAATTTAAAAAGATGACCATTTCTGGGGGAAAGTGACACTTTTACTTTCTCCACACCTTCACCATCCATTTTCTTACTGGACTTCGCTGCGTTCCTGCAAGGAGGACAGGGCAGAGAGTAGCAACCCTCCTTGCCGAGGCCCAGAAAGATAGCGTGGTGTGCCCAGGGCACCCATGGTGGGTGATGGACATCTCCTTTTGGGTGCCAAGGCTTCCTCAAGGTGGGAGGAACTGGAGGGCAGGGGACGGTGGCCAGTGTCCCGCTCTAGCCCTCTAGGGCACCTTTTTCTCCCCTCTGAAGTTGTTAGGCTGATCTGGAGTCTGCTCCAGGCCTGGGCTTCACCCTGGCCTCATGCCCTGCCCAGCACCTGTGTGGAGGGACCTGTTCGTATTCATTCCTCTTTGGGGGCCAAGCTCAGGGCACCCGAACCAGCAGCCTTGGGTGGCTGAACCTAGTGGGACAGAAGGGAGGCAGTTGTATCTGGCAGAGTCACCCAAGGCCACAGGCCTGAGCAAAGCAGGAGAGCGGGGCAAGCTGGGGTCAGGGACCATGGTGCTGGCCCCCTGCTGCTCTGGCCATGTGGGAGGCAGCTGGAGGGGTCCCAAGTGGCAGCTCCTGCCAGACTACCCCGGACTCCCGAGCCCATCGTCCTGTACTCTTCTCCAGTGGGACGTCTGGCCCTCACTGTGGCTAGCTTCTGGGCAAGTCCCTCTGCTCAAGATCACTTTATGGGGCAGCTGGTGCCCCCTGGGGCTCCCACACTCTGCACATACAATTTAGGGACCTGGCAGGGTCTTGGTGGCCTGCAGCTTCCCTTTCTGGAACCGACTCGCCTCCCATCAGAGAGCCATAACTCTTCTTCAATACAGTATTGTTTGAACTTTGAAATATATGCATTTGTCTATGTATTTTCTTAAAAATTAACACTGTATCTCAATAAGCATACAATGGATTGTTCAATGGTACAGTTTGGAACCAATCCCCCGCCACTTCCCTCCCCAAGTAAAGCCAGGACAGATGCTGGAGTCAGCATGGGAGCTGTGGAAACCTTTTGCCCTGGAGCCAGGTGCCTGTGGCTGTGCCTGGGAGTGGCTTCAGCCCAGGCGTGGTGTCAGTTTCCTGGCACCCCTGCCCAGGAGCCTGCATGAAGGCAGCCGGGTCTCTCTCTGAGTGGCTGGTGCACCGGCTCATTTCTGAGTGGCCTCCTGCGTATGAAGAAAAAGCGGCCACGTGGCATGCCTCCCTTCCCTCCCTTGCTTTCCTCTCAAAGAGCCAAGTCACGCTGCACTGCGCTCCGTGGAGCCTTTCCCGATGGAGAAGAGAAGGGAGGCCTGAGATGTCCTTTGCTGGGATGTGGAGAAACACCATCTATATGAAAAGCCCCTTGCTTGCTCTGCTGATTTTCTCCCTCCCCTGGCCCTGGAGAGAAAGGCTGTGCCATTCAAAGACAGTTTGGGGACATGGGGGCTGCAGGCCTGATCTTATTTTTATGCAAATTTTGTTCTGGGAGCAGTGGTTTATACAAACTCCTGTAGCATAATTCCAGCTTGTGTGTGGCTGTCCTTGAGTAGTGATTCTGAAGTGATGACTGTGATGCTATGCCTAAAAACATCATCAGGGTACTTTGTATCTGTCACTGTGTTTGAACGGCCCTCAATTTCTATCTAATAAAACCAGTCAAATGGTTCACCTAGCAAAGACTCTGTGGCTGTGGCTGTGTGTGTG